ACATGCATATAGTCCCAGCTACTCAGGAGGCTGAGGCAGGGGGATCCTCTGAGACCAGGAAGTCGAGGCTGCAGTGAGCTATGATGACCACTACACCCCAGCCTGAGCAGCAAAGCAAGACTCTGTCTCTAAAAAAAATTATAAAAAGAACTTGGAAAAGCTGGTGCGGTGGCTCACGCCTGTAATCCTAGCACTCTGGGAAGGTGAGGCGGGCAGATCACCTGAGGTCAGGAGTTTGAGACCAGCCTGGCCAACATGGTGAAACATGGAGACATGGTGAAACCCTGTCTCTACCAAAAATACAAAAAATTAGCCAGGCATGGTGGTGTGCACCTGTAATCCCAGCACTCTGGGAGGCCGAGGTGGGCAGATAACCTGAGGTCAGGAGTTTGAGACCAGCCTGGCCCACATGGTGAAACCCCGTCTCTACTAAAAATACAAAAATTAGCCGGGCATGGTGGCGCGTGCCTGTAATCACAGCTACTTGGGAGGCTGAGGCAGGAGAATCACTTGAACCCAGGAGGCGGAGGTTGCAGTGAGCCAAGATTGCCCCACTGCACTCCAGCCTGGCAACAGAGTGAGACTCCATCTCAACAACAAAAACAAGAACTTGGAAAGGTGAACTTGAAACAATAATCACAAGTAATCACCCTAGCAATGAATCATAGATGGGAAGATTGATAACAGCAACTTCTGGTCCAGTCTGAATGAGTGGGGAGAGCCTAGGGTCCAAGGCAGCAGTGTAGGAAATGCTCCCGAGTTACCAGCCATTGGCATGTGATAGGGTCAGGCAGGGGCCAGGGGACACCGCGCTCCATAGCTCCAGGAAGAGTTTGGGTGTGAGGGTCTCCATAGGTCCTCAAACTCTCTGGAGTCCACGCTTGGGCCTCGGGTCTGGAACTGCTGGTCTGAACCACAAAGCCGCCCCCGCTCGGTTCCTTCCTTGGCTGACCTTCGGCCTCACGCCTGGCCTAACTTGCTCTCCTGGCCCATTAACCTGTGTTCCCCTTTTCTCCTCTCCCCAAGGATTTGGAAGGAGTGCCACCCTCTAAAAAGATGAAACTGGAGGCCTCTCAACAAAACTCCGAAGAGATGTAGACGATGCTTTAAAGCCTCCGATCCATGTTCCATGGAAGGTACATCAGCAATTAATTCTAGAGCAACTTTGCCCCAGCGATTCCTCTTGGGTGCGAACAGAACTACTAACGTTTCAAGTTTACCAAGTGCAAATCCAAGAAGACCCAGAACGGCGTCACTTCTCAGACACTGAAGAACTCTGCTGTGAAGCAAAACACTCAAACCTTTAAGGGACTGTCCTTGGGGAGGCAGGCGGGGCTGACAGCTCAGGAGTGTCTGCACACTGTCTCGGAAGCCAGGATTCCATTTGTGTTGCTGCTGTATTTTCCCCCCACTTCTCTATGTAACGATATAAGCTATCGGAGGGTGGTACCGATCAGGAACGCTTTTTGGCGGGGCTTTCCACTGTTCAACCGATTCCTTCCGCTTTCTTTTTTTGTGCCTTGTGCCCTTGAGGTGACCTCTGGCATGTATCCTGGTGGTTCTTACATCCCCCTCTGCAAAGTGCCCTCTTGGTTTGGTTCGGGCGGCGGCTGCCACCCTACTCACCGCTCTCCTCCCTGCCCCAGGACTTCATCGGAGCAGGCAGGGTGGAGCGAAGGAGCTCCTTAGCCCACCTGGTTTGCAGGTGCAGGGGGACCTTAGGCACGCCCCAAGCACCAGGCACCAGGGCCCAAGGACGCGCAGGTGTTGGGGCACAGTCCCCAAGGGCTCGGCCCCTTGGATCAGGCTGGGCACTCGCTGTGCTCTCCCCTCCTTGGGGCGTTTAGGACTGGGCGTCTCCAAGCCCACCATGGCCCAGATGGACGTGCAAAGCCCTTGGAATTTTCTGGCACTTCCTCTCTATTGCCCCCACCACCACCACCCCCATCACTGCTTTCTCCCAGACCTCCGAATACGAAATGGCTTCTCTGGCTGACTGCAAGGCTGTCTCCTTAAGGCACTGAGTGGGCCGGGGAGGCTGGGAGCCGGCGGCAGGATTAGCTGGTGCTGAACTTTCTCTCATAGGACGTCGCTTGGATTTCAAATCCACGGTCACCTGCTGCCCTTTGCCTCCCCCGACGCCCCAGCCTGTGCCCCGGAGAGGCAGGATCGCAGTGGTCAGAATCCACGTGCTTTCCTATTCTCAGGCTGTTCTGACTCTGAGCCAACAGCTGGACCGTGTCTCATCCCCAGAACATGCCGTCTGTCCCCACCGGGGAGTGGGCCTTGATGGCCGGGCCTCGAAGGCCACAAACAAGGCGTCGAGGAATTGGAAAGATTTGCACACCCTCCAGAAAGGAGAGACGCAATCTCCCCTCCCTCCCATCCCCCACCTTCGCTGGAACAGCTTCCTCTCACTGAACGGAGACGCCCCCTTGGACGAACTGCCTAATCGTTTGGTTCTGAGGCCTGGTTTGCTCTTAATTAATATATGAACTCCTCAGACCTTAAACCTTTTCCTAAGCTTTCTTTACTGCACTGGAGTTCTGACTCCCTTTGAGTTGTGTGTTACTGGGGGTGGGGTGGGGTCATGGGTTTTGTTGTTTTTGGGGGCTAATTGGTGCATATTCAGGTACCACCTTTGACGTGTGGCTCTTTCTCCTGACCATCATGGGAAGTGTCTGCTGGATTCCATTTTCTAAGAGTTTCTGAGGGTGAGGCTCTTATTTTTTTTTTTAAGGGATCCTGTCTATTTCCTGCACTTCGAGAAGAATCAAAATGTTCCTGAATTTCAAATACCTCATGCAAAATGTCTCCTGAAATAAGGGAAAAAAAAAAAACCACAACTTTGAAAATCTTAATGTTGAAGTTAGCAATGCCGAAAGGTTTCTGTCTTAAAAAAAAAAATCCTTGTACTTATCAATTTTGCCCCTTAGGCAGTCAGTTTTGTTGAGAACTGTGTCCTGCATCCTGGCGCAGAACCTACCTGATGCGGTTCCTCTCCACGCATCTCGAGGCGGCGTTACCTCCAGATTCCGTAGAGTTAGAGTCACATTTTTCTTTGCAGCGAAACTCCATCTTGGTGAGAGATGAATTTGGATATTTATTTCCTTCTCTGTTTTTGGGAAACGAGAGGCTACAACCAAGACAGCTGAAGGAGAATGAAACACACACATCCACAGAAACAGAGAGGCGTAGGTGGCCCTGCCGTTGACCGCAGCCTCTCTGGACAGGCAAGGGGAGTTGGCGCAGGTGAGGACTCAGACGACGTCCACCGTCCCAAGGCTGTCACTAGTATTTCTCTGAAGTGCCTGAAGGTAGGAATGGGCCGGCGATTGGGACCAGCTGGGCCCCACCACGGCCACGCCAGGCAAAGCGCCAGCAGCCCTGCACTCCACGCTGGCCAAGAAGGCCTTCCACGCAGAATGACAAGACTGCAAAAATCCGATGTGCTTCCTTCCCTGGCGCAGTCGCTCCTCGAGCCGCTGCCCCCCACCCACCCTGCACCCCTCGCCCTCCCCCCACCACAGAATCTAAGACCTTTCAGCTTCGAGCCAGGGGGCGGGGGATCCCGAGCAAAAGCCTTCCGTGGACATCAGGCCCCGTGGCCTCAAGGGCTCCCAGGGCAAACCTAATTCCCCCCAAAACGTGAAGTCGGGGAAGCTGCGGCTACACATTCCACAAAGTGCTGGCACTTACACCCACAACCCGGAAGGCTGTGGACCGATTCCTCTAGGGTGGTGACCTCCCATTAGCAAACGGTGTCATGGTTTGGAATGTTCATTATCGCCAAGAACCTGGTTAGAGGCATAAAGACCTTTTTTCACCGTTACCTAATTTTTTCCCCTTTCAAGAATTTTTTTTTTTTTTGGTGTGTTGTACAGCAGTATAATTTTTCACTTATTTATTCCATCAGTAGATATGGTTTGTACAATGTACAATTGTTTCATTTCAGAAAATAAAAATTTCAAATCATGAATACCTTGTGGTTTTGTCTCATTTTAAGTAAGG